TCCTCTACAATGCCTCCCCTGAGTCCTTCATTCTGAATAGCAACTCTGTCTCTGTTCCCAAAGCATTAACTGACCCCTGTGATAGGGCACTTCCCAGCCAGGCTGATATGTAGACTTGGTTTCCTGCGTGTCTTTTCACTATAAACTGTGAGCTTTCTTTCATGAATAATAATTGTAGCTAACATTTAGGAGGGTGCTCCTATCTGCAAAACTCCATGATGAGTGCTTTACAAGGATTATTTCATTTATTCACAAACAGTCCTTTAAAATGACGCCATTATTCATCTTCATCTCACAGATAAGGAAATTAAGGCAAAAAAAATTCAGTGAAATAATAAGTCCAAGTACACAGAACAAGTAAGGAACTGGGTTGGCCTGGTCCCACAAGCCATGCCATCACCGCTGCCCCATACTGCCTCTTGGCACAGGCAGAGGTCATGTCTTATTCATCACTGCTACTCCACTGGACCCAGCTTAGTGCCTGACACAGGGAGGTGTTCAGTCCATACATACTAGTTTTGAGTGGAGCAGAATTGCCAGGCACAGTGATCCCCTTTGCTGTGACTAATTGGGTGTCTGATTCTCTGCTGTAAAGACAAAGAGGCTGCTCTCTCTATCCTACTTCGTTTTTCCTGTTTTCTTACTCTTCTTCCTTCCTCGCCACCCCATGTGCATTCAAAGTTGCAGCTTAGTGCAGACAAAGGGAATACAAGGCAGAACGACCTATGTGGGATTGAAAGAAGAGAAACAAGGAATTCCAGAGGCCGGGGGGGGGTGGGAAGTGAGGAAAAGAGAAAGTGATTACAATTTATCACTTTAACTTAATATTTAAACTAATGAAAACAAAATCTTATCTAGAATTTGGAAGTCAATATTTTGATTGCTGGTTCAGTACCCTTTTATCTGTTTTGACAGTCTGGGAATAATCCAGTGGGTGTGGCTTAAAGACATAGATCACGTGTGGAATTGGAATTGGATGTTACACAAGCAAACAAAATAAATATCTGTGCAATATATCTGCTTTATGCACTCAAGCAGAGAAGAAATCCACAAAGACTCACAGTCTGCTGGTGGGCAGAGAAGACAGAAACGACATGAGCACAGCAGGAAAAGTAAGCAAAAAATATATTACTGTTGGTAATATATTATTTTTATTCAAATTTTTTATGAACACAGGAAAGTTGTCTGACAGAAGTTTGATGAGAGGAATTTGACTCAGAAGACTGAAATATCCTTTAACCTTACTATAAAATATCTTACAAAATACTCATTGATTTCACAGCATTAGAATCATCAAGGTTAAGCAAGACATCAACATGCAAATTCTGATCACTGTCACCATCTCTCTGTTTGATTTTCTAGGTAATCAAATGCAAAGCAGCTGTGCTATGGGAGGTAAAGAAACCCTTTTCCATTGAGGATGTGGAGGTTGCACCTCCTAAGGCTTATGAAGTTCGCATTAAGGTGAAATATTTTTCCATTTATATTTCATTTTACTGAATCTGAACAGCTTCTCTTTATTCTGTAGATGGTGGCTGTAGGAATCTGTCACACAGATGACCACGTGGTTAGTGGCAACCTGGTGACCCCCCTTCCTGTGATTTTAGGCCATGAGGCAGCCGGCATCGTGGAGAGTGTTGGAGAAGGGGTGACTACAGTCAAACCAGGTACAGGATTCACACTCAGGGAACACGTGTGGATTTAAGAAGAACTTGTTTTATTCCTCTCCAGGTGATAAAGTCATCCCGCTCTTTACTCCTCAGTGTGGAAAATGCAGAGTTTGTAAAAACCCGGAGAGCAACTACTGCTTGAAAAATGAGTAGGTTTCTGATGCTCTCTTTGCACAGACTTGCCTTTGTGTGTCTGTGTATTGCACTGCCCAGTCTAGGCAATCCTCGGGGGACCCTGCAGGATGGCACCAGGAGGTTCACCTGCAGGGGGAAGCCCATTCACCACTTCCTTGGCACCAGCACCTTCTCCCAGTACACGGTGGTGGATGAGAATGCAGTGGCCAAAATTGATGCAGCCTCGCCCCTGGAGAAAGTCTGCCTCATTGGCTGTGGATTCTCGACTGGTTATGGGTCTGCAGTTAACGTTGCCAAGGTGAGAATGACAATGGGTGATAAAACTGCTTATTAATCTATTTTTGCATTTTCTGAAAACACAGGTCACCCCAGGCTCTACCTGTGCTGTGTTTGGCCTGGGAGGGGTCGGCCTATCTGCTGTTATGGGCTGTAAAGCAGCTGGAGCAGCCAGAATCATTGCGGTGGACATCAACAAGGACAAATTTGCAAAGGCCAAAGAGTTGGGTGCCACTGAATGCATCAACCCTCAAGACTACAAGAAACCCATTCAGGAAGTGCTAAAGGAAATGACTGATGGAGGTGTGGATTTTTCGTTTGAAGTCATCGGTCGGCTTGACACCATGGTATGTACCATGACATGCCCTGAGATTTCTGCGTTAAGGATGCTAAATATTCACTTTATTCCAGATGGCTTCCCTGTTATGTTGTCATGAGGCATGTGGCACAAGCGTCATCGTAGGGGTACCTCCTGCTTCCCAGAACCTCTCAATAAACCCTATGCTGCTACTGACTGGACGCACCTGGAAGGGGGCTGTTTATGGTGGTATGTAGTTGGGCTCAAGTGCCAAATTCTCATGAATCCAACAATGATACTGTCTTCTTTTCAGGCTTTAAGAGTAAAGAAGGTATCCCAAAACTTGTGGCTGATTTTATGGCTAAGAAGTTTTCACTGGATGCGTTAATAACCCATGTTTTACCTTTTGAAAAAATAAATGAAGGATTTGACCTGCTTCACTCTGGGAAAAGGTAGATTTTAAGTTAGTTTTCTGTTTTGCTTTGTTAACACAATGTCTCTTCTTTCCTATTGCAGTATCCGTACCGTCCTGACGTTTTGAGGCAATAGAGATGCCTTCCCCTGTAGCAGTCTTCAGCCTCCTCTACCCTACAAGATCTGGAGCAACAGCTAGGAAATATCATTAATTCAGCTCTTCAGAGATGTTATCAATAAATTACACATGGGGGCTTTCCAAAGAAATGGAAATTGATGGGAAATTATTTTTCAGGAAAATTTAAAATTCAAGTGAGAAGTAAATAAAGTGTTGAACATCAGCTGGGGAATTGAAGCCAACAAACCTTCCTTCTTAACCATTCTACTGTGTCACCTTTGCCATTGAGGAAAAATATTCCTGTGACTTCTTGCATTTTTGGTATCTTCATAATCTTTAGTCATCGAATCCCAGTGGAGGGGACCCTTTTACTTGCCCTGAACATACACATGCTGGGCCATTGTGATTGAAGTCTTCTAACTCTGTCTCAGTTTTCACTGTCGACATTTTCCTTTTTCTAATAAAAATGTACCAAATCCCTGGGGTAAAAGCTAGGGTAAGGTAAAGGATAGACTCACATTTACAAGTAGTGAAGGTCCAAGAGTTCTAAATACAGGAAATTTCTTAGGAACTCAAATAAAATGCCCCACATTTTACTACAGTAAATGGCAGTGTTTTTATGACTTTTATACTATTTCTTTATGGTCGATATACAATTGATTTTTTAAAATAATAGCAGATTTCTTGCTTCATATGACAAAGCCTCAATTACTAATTGTAAAAACTGAACTATTCCCAGAATCATGTTCAAAAAATCTGTAATTTTTGCTGATGAAAGTGCTTCATTGACTAAACAGTATTAGTTTGTGGCTATAAATGATTATTTAGATGATGACTGAAAATGTGTATAAAGTAATTAAAAGTAATATGGTGGCTTTAAGTGTAGAGATGGGATGGCAAATGCTGTGAATGCAGAATGTAAAATTGGTAACTAAGAAATGGCACAAACACCTTAAGCAATATATTTTCCTAGTAGATATATATATACACATACATATATACACATATACAAATGTATATTTTTGCAAAATTGTTTTCAATCTAGAACTTTTCTATTAACTACCATGTCTTAAAATCAAGTCTATAATCCTAGCATTAGTTTAATATTTTGAATATGTAAAGACCTGTGTTAATGCTTTGTTAATGCTTTTCCCACTCTCATTTGTTAATGCTTTCCCACTCTCAGGGGAAGGATTTGCATTTTGAGCTTTATCTCTAAATGTGACATGCAAAGATTATTCCTGGTAAAGGAGGTAGCTGTCTCCAAAAATGCTATTGTTGCAATATCTACATTCTATTTCATATTATGAAAGACCTTAGACATAAAGTAAAATAGTTTATCATTTACTGTGTGATCTTCAGTAAGTCTCTCAGGCTCTCTGAGCTTGTTCATCCTTTGTTTTGAAAAAATTACTCAACCAATCCATTACAGCTTAACCAAGATTAAATGGGATGATGTTAATGAAAGAGCTTCGCCAATTAAGAAGGGCCATGTAAATGTGGGTAACCTGATTGTTTTGTCAAAAATGCTAAAGCGGGGTGGGGGGTGGCGCAGTGGCTTATCCCTGTAATCCCAGCACTTTGGGAGGTCAAGACGGGTGGATGACCTGAGGTCAGGAGTTTGAGACCAGCCTGGTCAACATGGTGAAACCCCATCTCTACTAAAAATACAAAAATTTGCCAGGCATGGTGGCAGGTGGCTGTAATCCCAGCTACTCAGGAGGCTGAGGCAAGAGAATCGCTGGAGCCTGGGAGGCGGAGGTTGCAGTGAGCAGAAATCTTGCCACTGCACAGCAGCCTAGGCGACAAGAGCAAAACTCTGTCAAAAGAAAAGAAAAGAAAATGCTGAAGGAGTTACTCAGGGTCAAGAAAGTTTTCAGAATGTCCGTAAGATAACATCATCATGGGACACTACCTGTTGCTGGGTGCTCTGCGGCTTTTACACTGATGCTGATTGTGTGAGATCCAGAAAAAGAAAATGGAGTTCTACATGCCCATCTCACAGCAGGGTCATCAAATCCTGCTAGTGACACAGAAGCTGACATCCAGCTCCCACCCGCCTTCCTCCCAGGTTCGGGGAGCAGGTAGAGTGGGAGCCATTAGGTGGGCTCTGCCAGTGTTGTCATAGAGTGGCAAGTCCTCCATGGGATGGGAGTGGCATGTGGGAGCCTTCTGCATCATGCACTATGAAAAAAGAAAATTTACTATGGGGCAAGTGGTTCATATAGTTAAGTGATTGTATATATATATATATATATATATATATATATATATATATATATATATACACTATGGGGCAAGTGGTTCATATAGTTAAGTGATTGTATATATATATATATATATATATGTATTCCAGTGTAGAAAGTATTGGCTGGGTCTGTAATCAAGTATTCCACAGAAGTGCCTTCATAGGTGCTGAAACAGGATTATGAGAGTGACAGACACAGGACTGAAGACAGGGAGAAAATGTGCATGGCTGTGAGAATATATTGCTTTGATTCTTTGACTTCTCATGATATATGAAAACAAATAAAGTGGGGGGGGGTGACTTCAATAATATCACGAACATATTTAAAATGAAATTCTGAGCATGGAGAAAAATTTCAAATTCTGGTATAAACAAATAATCTAAAAATATAGATAAGGAAAAAATGTTTTCATTTTTTTGGTCATATTGATTTGGGTCATATATGATTGACCAAAAAAAAAGATATTTCTAAAATCCTGGTGCTTTTTCATTTAAAAATAGACAACCAAAGAGGAAAATGAACAATGATGGAAATTCGTGGAAGAGGAAACTAAAATGGCAAAATAGCATATTAAATGGCACTGAGCCTTGGTGTGATCAAAAAAAAAAATAAAGCAAAATGAGATATTACTGCTTACCTATTAGCTTATGCTGTTGGTAGA